GGTTTTTGGTCTATCGTAGATAGTTTACAGTAATTAAGAGGTTTGGCTCTGGTTTTTTTAGGCCTCTAATATGCACATTAAAAGTGCTTCGTTTTCCATTCATCGACGGAGCTATTGTGGTTCCCATGAGGGTTGTCTGCCAGAACTGCTTCTCTTCCTAGTGGGAATGGAGTTTCCATTTTTAGTTCACCTTCCCTATTTCCTTTTTCTCTCTTTGGTCTGCTATAGGAGACATGTTGCTTATCTCTGTAGGGTCCAACCCCACAGGGCTTAGCAGGTATTCTCCCCATGTACGGAGACGAAAGATAGTAAGAAATAAAGACACAAGACAAAGAGATAAAGAGAAAACAGCTGGGCCCGGGGGACCACTACCGCCAAGACGCAAAGACCCGTAGTGGCCTCAAATGATTGGGCATGCTGATATTTATTGCATACAAGACAAGGGAGCAGGGTAAGGAGGGTGAGTCGTCCAAGTGATTGATAAGGTCAAGCAAGTCACGTGATCATGGGACAGGGGGCCCTTCCCTTTTAGGTAGCCGAAGCAGAGAGAGAAGGCAGCAAACGTCAGTGTTTTCATCTGTGCACTTATAAGACAGATCAAAGATTTTAAGACTTTCACTCTTTCTTCTACCACTATCTGCTACAAACTTCAAAGAGGAACCCGGAGTACGGGAGGAACATGAAAGTGGACAAGGAGCATGACTATTGAAGCACAGCACCACAGTGAGGGGTTTAGGCCTCTGTATGACTGCAGGCAGGCCTGGATAATATCCAGCCTCCCACAAGAAGCTGGTGGAGCAGAGTGTTCCCTGACTCCTCCAAGGAAAGAGAGACTCCTTTTTGCAGTCTGCTAAGTAATGGGTGCCTTCCCAGGCACTGGCATTACCGCTTGACCCAGGACCCCTCAAGTGGCCCTTATGCAGGCGTTGACAAGAGGGCTCACCTCGTGCTTTCTAGGTCACTTCTCACAATGTCCCTTCAGCACCTGACCCTATACCTGCCAGTTATTCCTTGGCTATATTAGTAATACAACAAAGAGCAATATTAAGAGCTAATGATTAACAATGTTTATACTAATTATTGATAATATCCATGATCATCTCTATATCTAATTTGTATTATAACTATTCTTATTCTAACTATTTTCTTTATTATACTGAAACAGTTTGTGCCTTCAGTCTCTTGTCTCAGCACCTAGGTAATCCTTCACCCACACATCTCCATATTTTTCTGCTGCCTGAAGAACTGCCTGCTTTTCAGCAGCGGTGAGAGTCTGACTTAGGAGCAACACGTGAGATCAAACACCTGAGTTAAATTTTGGAAAGTTTCTATATATCTATCGGGGTCGTCAGAAAATCGGCTTGTCTCCCTTTATTTGCTTAAGATCCTGTAATGAGAAGGGAACATGAAGCTTCATAGCACCATTTCCATCAGGCATTTCCTGCAGAGGTAAGAGCGAAGTGGGCAAAGTGGGTGATATTCTAAACTAACCCTTGATTCTGTTATCCTACAGAGTAGACCACAAACTCCAAGCGTTAGAAACACAGTTCAAAGAACTAGACTTCACCAAGGATAACCTGATGCAGAAATTCGAACATCATAGTAAGGCTTTGGCAAGCCAAGCAGCCCAAGATGAGATGTGGACAGCAGTTCGGGCACTCCAGTGAGTATCAATTGAGAAATCAGTGGGATTCTACCGCTTAAGAAGCTCTCCATATTTTTTGTAGGCTCACTTCAATGGAATTGAATATTTTATACAGCTACGTCATTGAAGTACTTATCTGCTTGCATACTCGTGTGCTTGAGAAGCTGCCAGACCTGGTGAGAGGTCTTCCAACCTTAGCCTCTGTACTCAGAAGAAAAGTTAAGAACAAGCGCGTTAGAGTTGTATGGGAGTCCATACTGGAGGAGTGTGGGCTGCAAGAAGGAGACATCACAGCACTTTGTACCTTCTTTATTGCACGTGGTAACAAGGCAGAACACTATACTGCTAAAGTGAGGCAGATGTACATCAGGGATGTCACGTTCCTAATTACTAACATGGTAAAGAACCAGGCTCTGCAGGACAGTTTGCTGAGGGCTGTGCAGGTAATTGAGAAGGGGAAAGCAGTTAGGACCCCTGAAAAGCAAAAGTCATCCCTCGAAGAGTTGATACCATCTGTCAAAAACTAACCTGTTACCCTATGACCCAGTGATTCCACCTACAGTAATTTATCTTGGAAACAGCAAAAAGTATGCACAATTTATTATAGTCTTATTTTTATAGCAAAGAGTGAGAGGATGTTAAATAAATTATGACAAATTGATACAATAGATACTTTCTTTGCAGCCATATAAAAGAATGAAGAAGCTCTTTGTGTAATGATATGAAGTGATCACCAAATGTATTGTTGTTTTCAAATGTTTATTTCCAATATACATTGCTAAGTGGAAAAAAGGTGACAAATATATATATATAAATATATATATAACACATATTAGTTTACATATCCATAAACTTCTTCTGCAGAGATACACAAGACAGTGATAACATTAGTTGTCAGGAAAGAAAGCTAAGAGGCTAGGGGTCAAAGACAAGAGGAAGTCTTTTCACTGTTAATCCATTTTTTACATTTTCAATTTTGAACCATGTGAATGTATTACCTATTTAAAAAATAAACAAGGCCGGACATGGTGGCTCATGCCTATAATCCAAGCACCTTAGGAGGCCAAGGTAGGAGGATCACTTGAGCTCAGGGGTTTCAGACCAGCCTGGGCAACACAGTGATAGCAATAGGAGGCAGGTAAATTCCTAGGCAGACAGGGAGGGGTCCCTGGTGAAACTCAACCTTCAAGCCAAGGACAGTCTAAAGCCTGAAAACCAAGCTATGAGTTCTGGATAAATCCATGAGCCAGACTGAGAGCTCCCATTCTCGTCTGGCACCCTCTCTCCTGATTGGTCCTTACCCTTCACCTATTTTATACATACCTACCCTTCCGCGATTGGTCCTCTACACTATCGTGCCTATTTCTGAATGGTGCTTTGTCAAGCATAGCCACAGACCAATCAGCATGCACTTGCCCATTTCTAGCCCACAAAAACCCATAGACTCAGGCTCGTGGCCAGCAACCCACCTTCGGGTCCCCTCTCACTGCCAAGAGCCGTTCTGTCACTCAATAAATTCTACTTTGCCTTACTCACTCTCCAGTGTCCGTGTACCTCATTCTTCTCA